AAGTGCGTCTGGACTTTTGATATCACCTATCCGGGTAATCATTTTAGAAAATAGTGTTGCCTTAATATAGGCAAAGGCTAAGCCAATCTATCTTCTAATTAATTTGGAGAGGGCTTTCTTTCATTTGTAGCAATTGATGCTTTTCATCTAACAATTACAATATATTTGCATATTTATCATTGGAACTGTCTCTGCTTGTTTTAAACCCTGTGAAAACTACGCCCTGCTTTTCAGGAATGCTTAGAATGACTTGTATGTACTAGGAAAACTTGTTTACAAGTGAGCACCCAGAGATGACTCTTCACTTATTCCTTCATTGTTCCTGCTAGGATTGTGTACTCGCCTTTGCATTTTTCGATAGAGCTGTCAACGCGATCTACTGCAGTTAAAGGTTAGCAAACAAGACAGGCAAGAGCTAATGGGGCGGGGTGAAGACCCGCGTGCAAGAAGGCTGGCTTCACCAGATAAAGAAGACAACTGTCCTCCATTCTGTCCTTTTTTGCACGCAGGCTAAGAGGCGTTCACCATCTCTACGTCAGGCTTCAAAGAACAGCTCCCTTGCAATTTTGCTGATACCCCCATTCCTTAGCTTGGAACCGGAGGGGCGGTGAGGGCCGCTGTCACTCAGCCCCGCGGGCCAATAGAAAAGGGGTGAACCCCGCCTTCTTCCTGAGTTGTGCTGCGGGCATGCGCACTGGGCGTCCCCACGCCACCGCCCATCAGCTGAGAATTGCAGCTGAGGGCTCCGGGGTAGGTGGGTGACGGCGGTCGGAGGTGTAGGAGGGAGCCGTGGAGGTCCAGGTAAGAGGACCCTGGGGAGGGGGCTCCCTGGCCGGGCGACAGGGAGGCGCGGTGCCCCTGCGGCTGCTGCGCCTTCTTGTTTGTGCGCGTGGTCAGGTGGCCGCCGCCCTGCGCTCTGCAGCAGGCACTCGGGAGGCTAGGAAGGGCGGGACTGCCCCAGCTCCCGGAGCGCCTGCGGCTCCCCACGCCCCCCGGCCGGGTGCAAGGGCGCGGCGCGTTCCGCATTCCGGGTGCGCGCGGCTGTGGTCAGGTGGGCCTACCCAGCCACGCACCCGCCGCGGTCCCCTGGGCAGAGCTCCGGAGGCGCACGGCTGGCGGAGCGCACCCCGGGGAGGGCGCCAGAGCCGGCTGGGGCCCAGCTCAGGAATCCAGACACGACCAAATGACCTCTTCCTCTTTTCAACTCACGGATTGAAAAACACACTAAACTTCCCGAATATAGAGGAACTGAAAAATGTATGGCTGTAGCAGGCGAACCGTGTATGTTTATTTATTCAGAGGATCGTAGTATTAAATATATCTGTGTGACTTTTATATTATTTAGGTGACTGCTTAGAAAACTGCACAGCATCTGATGAAATTAGCGAATAAGAACATCAACCATGTCTTACACTCCAGGAGTTGGTGGTGACCCCGCCCAGTTGGCCCAGAGGATCTCTTCTAACATCCAGAAGATCACACAGTGTTGTGAGTTGAGTTTTAAATGGACTTCACTATTTACAATTAATACATGAATTTTCTATTATAATAGCTGTGGAAATACAAAGAACTCTGAATCAACTTGGAACACCTCAAGATTCACCTGAATTGAGGCAACAGTTGTAAGTATCTAGTTAAATAAATAAAAGAGAAACTTTGGCTGTAATGCGTGTTTTCTCACTTTAGGCAACAGAAGCAGCAGTATACTAACCAGCTTGCCAAAGAAACAGATAAGTACATTAAAGAGTTTGGATCTCTGCCCACCACCCCCAGTGAACAGGTATCAAGCTTTAAGACACATTGTTGATGTATTTCTAGTTGGCTTTTTCTTCTCTTTCCTCTAGCGTCAAAGGAAAATACAGAAGGATCGCTTAGTGGCAGAGTTCACAACATCACTGACAAACTTCCAGAAGGTCCAGAGGCAGGCTGCTGAGCGAGAGAAAGAGTTTGTTGCTCGAGTAAGAGCCAGTTCCAGAGTGTCTGTAAGTATTTTAAAAGACATTCTAGAAATGAATTCTCATTCCATCCTGTTACTAAATTATTCAGGGCAGTTTTCCTGAGGACAGCTCAAAAGAAAGGAATCTTGTATCCTGGGAAAGGTAAGAAATACAAAACATTTTACAGATCAAAATGTTTTTTTCCACATTCATTTTTTTCTGTTAGCCAAACTCAACCTCAAGTGCAGGTGCAGGATGAAGAAATTACAGAGGATGACCTCCGTCTTATTCATGAGAGAGAATCTTCTATCAGGCAACTTGAAGTAAGGCTTACATTGTAGACTTGGGCTGCTGCCTGATTATAATAATATATGCGTTTTCTCTTAGGCTGATATTATGGATATTAATGAAATATTTAAAGATTTGGGAATGATGATTCATGAACAAGGAGATGTAATAGGTAAGACCTGCTGACTTAGATTTTGGAGGTGAACACATTTGTGTGTGTGTGTTTTATTTTACAGATAGCATAGAAGCCAATGTGGAAAATGCAGAGGTGCACGTTCAGCAAGCAAATCAGCAGCTGTCAAGGGCAGCAGATTATCAGGTAATTTAACTGTGATCAATTTTCTTATAACTTTTTTGTTTTGTTTTGTTTTTTGCGTCTGCAGCGCAAATCCAGAAAAACCCTGTGCATCATCATTCTTATCCTTGTCATTGGAGTTGCGATTATCAGTCTCATCATATGGGGATTGAACCACTGAAGTTATAAAGGAGCACACTGTCGCACTACATTGTCTAAATTATGTAGGAAGATTCCTGTAATCATGTTTTTTTAATTATTATTTTAAAGCTATTGTATAAAGGATGGTTCCCATACTTTGTTATTTTTATTGGGGGGGTTGGGGTGGTTCCTTTGGATTAAATCTGATATTTTCTAATACTGAAAGATTTTCTAAATGTCACTGCTGACATAACTCCCTTGGTCTTCAATTTAATAGTTGTTAAGTTTTTGCCCACATTGCATATGCCTTTCATTTATAATTTATTTACCCTGCTTGACTTAGTTTTGGGAATTCGTAAATTTAAAGGTGTGTGTATTCTGTTTGCATCTCCCTGTCACTGTGACACACCTAGATGTGTGTTACTTCAATTAAAATTCTCAAATTTAATTTTGATTTGCTTCAGCAGGGAAAATATTCTCAATAATGTAAAATAATTAAGGTCTATACATGGGTTGTATTTTTCTGGTTCACAACAGCACAAAGTGTCTTTCATTTTTTTGTTGGTTTTCTTTTAAGATCTTTTTTACCCTGAAGTCGGTGAATACTTTTCTAGTTTATTTGATACTCTTTCTGTGTATATATTAAGCTTTTGCTGTAGATTGCCTAGTAAAATTACTAAGGATAGGTTGTTTTTACATATGGTCTATTTAAGTCTGATGTTTACGGGGGAAAGTGTAGTTACTAAAAATGTTTAACATAATTTGGAAGAAGAGTATGAACAACCAATACCAATACCTATTGCGTTTGGATTCTTAAGACCCCAGTTTGTTATTCCACTAAACTAGTTATCTTAACCATATCATCTGGTTTTGTGGGCCATTATTTACCTTCCCTTATGTCTTATAGAATAATGGTTAATATTTTTAGGTCAAAATTACTTTTGGAAAGTAACTTTCCCACAATTAACTGTTTTTGAGCACCTGACAAAATTTAGTGTTTACCTTGCGTGCCATTTTGTGTCATCCTTCATTAAAAAAGCAATTGGAGGTTTGCCAGTTATCTCACTTCCCTTTTTAAATCAATGTTGTTTTAATGCACTAATCTGAATTCTGTAAAGAGGATTATCTTAGTTTATACTTTGTATTTTATAATGTTCTTGTATAGCAGCTCGGTACTGAAGGCGGTGTTTAACTTGGCAAGCTCTGAGACTTCAAATGGGAACAAATAGTAAGTAGCTAAGTAAACCACATCTTTGCAACCAAAATAAAGATGAGTTAAAAGGTATCTGGTTAGGCCTATTTCATGAGGACTATGCTCTGGTGGGACCACAGGTCACCTGATACTTAGTGCTGTGCTGCCTGAAACCTCAGCATGGAGACATCACCACATGCACTGTGGCCATTCAGCATCTTTCTGGAGCACCAGTTCACTCCAGGTTTTTATTTTAGGGTGTCATCGATTTTACCTACTTTGTCAGACTGGTAGAAGTTGCTTTGCATATCAGAAAAACTCCATTTTTTTCCACAAAAGGGATTACAGAAAACTCTTTTGTGAGTGAGTGATTGGAACTTAGAGACTCCTGTTGCCAGAATCAGACTGCCCTAGAACAGAATGGACAATGCAGGGAGGAGAATTCACACAAACAGCACCTGTTCTGAGGCCTGTGCCAGCCCACCAGGCCTGCTCAAATGTGGTCTTTACTTCAAGTGCACAGAGGCACATGAGGTTTCTGGTGATAAACCAGCGTCTTACCGCTGTTTTAAAGTCCCATCCCCATGGCTTTCACAATCAGTTCCGTTTTTTTTGCTGTACTTGATAAAATGTTTATTCTCATACAGGTCAAGTACATTTACTTCTATTCACAGTGAGTACCCAATAACAACAAAAGCGCTTACAAATTTGGGGGGCGTGATTTTAGTACCTTTATTTGAAGTGTAATCATTTTAAATTATTATTATTTTAACTGGGGCAGTTATCAGTGGTTTAAACAGGAACTTTAGTGGCTTCAATTTGTTTAAGAAACATATTAAGTTTGAGGGAAAAATTTCCCATGAAATATTTGGAACGTAAGAGTAGTATTGATTAGAGAAAATTAAATAAGAAACATAGTATGGTAGCCAAATTTTTTAAAAAATCTTGAACTTTTCTGTAGGTCAGTTTTAGAACTGCTGTGAAAAGTGAAGGTTGCCCTGTGGAGATTAAAATTAGAGTTGTTTTCATAACTGACAGCATGGTGAATCCATTTGAGTCAAAGTGAAGAATTTCCTCATCAAGTGACTATACATTTGTTTTTGTGTGCTCAAAAGAAATACTCAAACACAGACTGATATTAACCAGCCAGGTAAATTGAACGACAATGTGGCATTAGGTATTTGGCTGTTTATTGGTCGTTAAATACTATGGTTTTGCAATATGATTGATGGTAAAAGAGTGATGTCATATTGATACTAGAGTAGCTTGTTTTTTTAGTAGGTGTGGGACCATCTCTTTTACAAGTGCAACTCAGTCTAGGACAGCCATGGATGCAGTGTCTGGAGTTGGACCCTCTGAGCCCGCTGGCTGCCCCAGTAGCATCTGCATTGGTGACCAAGGACACTGCACTTTGAAGAGGTCGCCACTGGGTTATTTAGTGTCTTCACTGCTTTTGTTAAAAATTGTAAAATTTTGTACACAAAAAGTTGTGTTTTTGAATATCAATTGTTTAGACACACCTACAATGATAAATAAGTGCCTTTAAAGGCCCCTCTTTCCATGAAATACATCTGTGGTTTAGCAAGGAAAGTACAAAATAGTTTATGTAGTTGGTATAATTTTTATTTGTGTCTTCATGTAGAAAAAATGAATGTCATAATAAAATATAAAACTTACGTAAAGAAAATAAAGTCATTGTCCACCTTAATAGCTAAGGTCCACAAGGGTAACTTATGCAGCATTTATTTTTTTTGAAAGTCAAAATTGAATTTATTTCTTTCACATGGCTGGTTTGCTGCAATATGAAGTTTCAGAATGGGCTGAAGTAAGTTGATTGAGGGATTTGAGTTGAATGACATTTTCAAGTTCATTTAAATATGATAAAAATTCATTGGTGGTAAATAACATCTGTCTTTCCTGGAAAAAAAAAAGTTGTGTATTTTCATGATTCAGTTAAAACAAAAAATGAGCCTGTGAATCCCAGGCCTTTTTAGTCCTCCATAACATTTGAACAGTTTGACTTGTCAGCAAAGAAATACACTTATCAAATTTTAAACCAATGGGAGCCTGAAAGTGTTACAGTGTACTGCTTCTTTGACAAAATTCTGTTTAACAACTACCCTAACATAATTTATAAATCAATTAAGATAAAACCATTTTTTTCTGAGTATTTAGGAATTTGTGTCCTCAAAATACTGTGACATGAAAGATAGGAAAGAAATTACCTGGTTGCCAGACATGCACGATTATCTTTCCTCATTTCAGCTGGATTTTCCAAAGTCAGTAGATTGGATAAAGCAGCATCTCATTCACTGAGGTCACAAGATAGGTAGGAAACTTCTTTAATGTGAATTTTGCATATTTTAACAATTCAGTTAGAAAAACAGAAACCACTTGATGGATTATAAGTGTAAAGTGTTTTAACATAGGGAATTAGACATCAAAAGGGTGGGTGAGGAAGGTGTCTGCGGCCCCAAAGTGGGTGGATCTCAGGAGCTGGCCCAGGCACTGCTGTGACTCTTGAGAACATCCAGAAGGCTGTGCTGTTGGCGTGCAGCACTGACAGTGTGTCTCAGGGAGCTGTCCCCAGCTGTCAGCTGTTAATAGCTCCAAAGCCAGTGCCTTGCAAGAGATTTTGAAACTGCTGTGAAACTCATGTCCTCTGCCCGCCTACACTTCTGTCTGCAGTGGCCTCTGAGGAAAGATGGTCTCTCCTTTTCTCATGGTCAACTCTCAACTTAGAACCAGAGACAGAAGGAGTTTGTGGGAAGTGTGGTTTCTGGTCTACCTGCACTGCAGAGGACATTCTAGAAAGAGAAGTGAGTTGACAGTCTAGCATAATTGTGAAACAAACACTGAGATGTACAGTTCAAACCACGTGAAGTGGAAGCCTCAGAATTTTCCTCACTTTCATTAAAGATTCTTTGATGGAAAAATTTAGAAGCATTGGCTCTAGATGGTAAGCAAGTCATTTTTTTCCAACCAAAATAAAAAATACATATACTAAGCTTCTGGGGCCCCAGGACTTAACACAGTTTCCTTCCTTCCTTCCCTTCTTCCTTCCCTCCCGTAGTAGTTGCTTAATAAATACTTAATTTGGCACTTATTTGGGGCCGGCTTTTTGCCAGGCTACTACATGCCTGGGCATAGTGTTCTAAGAGTGAACCAAAAGAATAAGCTTCCTGCCCTCAGGGAGTTTATGTTTTGTTATTTGGCATATAAAAAGAACTTGGTGTGTTAAAAGAAGGGAAATAGCTGTGTGAAAGGAATGAGGCAAGGAAGAAAGGGAATGTCTAAATATAAATCTCCGTTTGGACCAGCCTCCTGTTTATCCAGTTTTCCTTACTAAGTAACTGAATTTCATTTTCTTTTCTTAATTGACAGACTACCAGAAAATTGCTAGTTTTCTAAAGAGAAACTACTGATTTGAGTGATGATCTGTGTGTAATGGCTCCAAAAAGGAGCCGTTCTCTTGGTGGCAGCAGTTGGATTCAGAGCTTGGGCATCCTGATCATCAGGACAGACATTTACAGGATATGTATAGAATTACTGCCCCAAATAGAGGGCAAAGCACTAGACAGAAGGGTGAGATCCAAGGGGAATTTGGAATCTATATTTCATCAGAATGCACTCAAAGCAAAAACAGTAAGTATGCTCCATATAAAGAAATGTTTCTTAAAATGTTTTTAATTTAACCCTACCCATCCCTTGGCAAATCTTTTTCTTTTAAATCAAATAGGAATAAAGAAGAAAATCTTCCTATTGGCCCATTTTCTCATTATTCAAATACCATATCAATACACCAATTTTAATTCTTTGTTTTTGTAATCATTTGGTTAACATGAATATTATGTAATATTTTTCTCCAAATAATCCTAATTTTAAATGCAGAAATAGAGCTAAATAACACACTAAATAGGTTTTTGTAGACACTGTAGCTTCTGGCAAGTTTTTAAGAGGTTGGTCACTTAATTGCTTAGAGTGGGATTCCCGTAGGTTTTGTGTAGTGATGGCATTTATGCTTAAAATGTAAGTGGTGGAAGGCAAAACCAGATTTCCTGTCCAGTCGTTACACGCACAACACCTCTACTTGTTGACGAGGGAGTTTTCTAGAACTGAATTGAATCTTTAAATAAACTTGAAAGGGCATTAATTCCCACTTTGGCCAACCCAAAGTACAAATTTTTAAGTGTTTACTGTAAGTATCGTTAGGCAGTAGTTACTAACTCCAACACCTAATAGCATTGGTAGAAAGCTTATAAATGCAGTTATTTAGCCTCGACTAAGATTTTTCTGATACCTAGTTTCACTTTTTAATGCCCTCTGAAAGTTTTTTGATCAGTTGTTTAATGGGAGATCTGAAATGTTAAACTCAGACCAGAAAGAAGAGAACCTGTTTTCTAGAAATTAGGTTTTTAATCCAAGTAAGATGCAAGCTTTTGCTTTTTTAATAACTTGTATAGCTAAAAACTTGACGGTGAAAAGCTCTCAGATCAAAGCTGATCCTTCTGTCAGTAATGATTCTAAAAATAAGCAAGATTTTAATGGGGAATATATTTTATTTCATTCTTATCTCAAACCTAGGTACTGTGGTCGTTTTGAGTTCATTTCGAGGCATTTTCAATGTGCCTCAGGCCACATCCAACCTCTTCCCAGGGCCAGATTTAATGTTCAGCCTCATAAAGGTTATCATAGTTTTAACATTTAAGTACTATTTTGCAGTGGGTATATACCAAAATTTGCTAATAGTAAGATAACCTTAGTTATATATCATTCACGTTAGTTCTATCTTGGAGGCAATAAACATTTCTTGTTCAAGAAATTCATGTTCTATCTTGGAGGCAATAAACAAACATTTTTTGTTCAAAATTAGGGCTACCCTATTGTCCTTATGTCTTTTCCTGATCTGTGGTCAAACATTTTTCTTAGTCATTTAGAAATTTTCTATGTTGTTTTAAATTTTCTTTAAATCTAGAATGGAGTATGTGACCAATACTTTCCTTTGGAATGGTATGGACATTTGAAATAGAGCCCATTCTTTATAAAGTATAAAATATGTTTAATGCTAGTATTTTTAACTAAACTTTTGAGAAACTAGATTCACATGCTGTTGTAAGAAATAATACAGAGACCTCTTTCGTGTACCTTTCACTTTGTTTCCCACACAGTGAACATCTTTCAAAACTGTCATACAATATCATACCCAGGATACTGACACTGGTATAGCTAAGATAGAGAACGTTTCCACACAGAACTTTTTCTAGCACAGGGATCCCTCATCTTGCTTTTGATGACCATACCCACTTCACTCCCATCCCTACTCCCTTCTTAACCCTTGGCAACCATAATCTGTTCTCCATTTTTATAGTTTTTTTTTTTTTCATTTCAATAAAGCTGTATAACTGGAATCATAATAATATGTAACCTTTTGGGATTGGCTTTTTTTCATTTAGCATGATTTTCTGGAGGTTAATCCAGCTTATTATGTGTATCAAGTCTATTGACAGGTACTTTTTAGTGTGAATAGAATCCCATAGTATAGATGTACCACAGTTTGTTTAACTGTTCACCTGCTGAGAGACATTGGGCCAGTTTTTGGCTACTATAAATAAAGTTGCTATAAACATTTGTGTACAAGTTTTTGTGTGAACATAATCTAGTTTTCTGGGTCAAATGCCCAGCAGTTATATAGTAGTTGGGTCATATAGTAGTTGAATGTTTAGTTTTTAAGAAATTGCCAAACTTATACCAAGTAGCTGTACTATTTTATATACCCACCAGTGGTGTATGAGTGATCTAGTTGCTTCATGTCCTTTTCAGCATTTGGTGGTGTCTCTTTTTTATTTTAGTCATTCTGATAAGTGTATAGTGACAGCTCATTGCAGTTTTGATTTACCATTTTCCCTTCGCTAATGGCAATGATGTTGAGCATCTTTGTTTCATATGCTTATTTGCCACCTGTATCTCTTCTTTAGTGACATGTTTCTTCATGTCTTTTCTAATTGGATTTTTTTTCTGTTGAGTTTTGAGGGCTTTTAAATAATGTGTGTGTGTGCCTCTGTGTGTGTGTGTGTGTATTTTTTTCTAGATACTAGTCCTTTGTTGGATGTGTGATTTGCAAATATTTCCTCCCAGTCAGTAGCATGTCTTTTCATTTCTCTTTTCTGGGCCTTTCACAGAGCAGAAGTGTTTAATTTTGATGAAGTCCACTCTATCCATTTTTCTTTTTATGGATCATGCTTCTGGTATCAAGAACTTTGCCTCTCTCCTTAGATCCCCCAAATTTTCTCTTTTATGTTGTTTTCTAAAAGTATTATAGTTTACGTTTTACTTTTAAGTCTATATTCCATTTTCAGTTAATTTTGTATAAAATGTGAGACTTAGGTCTGGGTTCATTTTTTTTGTTGTTGCCTATGGATATTCAATTACTCCAACATGATATTTGTCGAAAAGGCTCTTTTTTGTCCATTGAATTGTTTTTGCACCTCTGTCAAAAATCAGTTGAGCAAAAATGAGTTAATGAGAAATCAGTTGGGCACATTCGTGTGGGTCTATATCTGGGTTTTCTATTCTTTTCCATTAGACTATGTGTCTATACCTCCACCAACACCAAAATCTTGATTACTGTAGTAAGTCTTGAAATCAAATAGGCTGGTTTATTCCACTTTCTTTTTCAAAATTGTTTTAGCCACTTAGTTCCTTTGTCTTCCCGTATAAACTTTGGAATAATCTTGTCTGTATCTATTCAAATATCTTACTGGGATTTTGACAGGAACTATGTTATACCTATACATCAATTTGGGGAGATTTGACATCTTTACCATGTTAAGCCTTCCCGATCATGATCACAGGATCACTTCACTTCATTTCAGTTAAATTTTGTTTTCCTTCATCAGTATTGTGTGGTTTTCAGCATACAAGGTCTGTACATGTTTTGTTAGATTTATACCTAAGCAATTTAATTTTTGAGAGAGATTGTAAATGGCATTGTATTTTGAATTTCCTGTTCACATGTCTATTCTAAGTACATAGAAATAAAGTGAATTTTTCTATTTTGTATACTGAGACCTTATTGAGCCCACTTACTCATTTTAGGGGATTTTGATTGATTCCTTGGGATTTTTTTTTTATATAGATAGTCATGTCATCTGCAAATAATGAATAGTTTTATCTCTTCATTTCTGACCTATATTCCTTTTTTTTTTCCTTTCAGTCCCTTAATGCAGTGGGTAGAAATTCCAGCAGAAATAAAAGCAGTGAGAGTAGAGATCCTTGGCTTGTTTCTGGTCTTAGGCAGAAAGGATTCAGTGTTTCACCATGAAGTATAATGTTAGCTGTAGGTTTTTAAAGTAGATGCTCTTGCTAAAGTTAAGGAAGTTATCTTTTATTCCTTTTTTTCTGCAAGTTTTTATTATGAATTTTATGTTGAATTTTGTCAAATGCTTTTTCTGCCTTAATTTACATAATGCCATTTTTCTTCTTTAGCCCATTCATGTGGTAGATACATTGATTGATTTTTGAATGTTGAGCCATTGTTACATCCCTGAGATAAACTCCACTTGGTCGTGGTGTATCTTTGTATATATAGCTTAATTCTTTTGGCTAATATTTTGTTAAGGATTTTTGCATCTGTTTTAATGCGACATACTGGTTGGTGGTATCAGGGTAATACTAGCTTCAAAATGAACTGGAAAGTATTCCTTTCTCTTCTGTTTTCTAAAGCGGATTGTATAGAATTGGTGTCAGCGCTTTTTAAAACATTTGATAGAACTTTCCAATGAAATCATCTGGGCCTGGAGATTTTGGGGGAGGGAGTTCTTTTTATTGTAATTTCCACTTTTACAATAGTTATATGGCTGTTTAATTTATCTATTTCATATTGAGTTGTGACAGTTTGTATTTTTAGATGAATTAGTCCATTTCATCTAAGCTCTCAGATTTATATGTAGAGTTTTTGGTTGTATTTTTTGTTAGACTTTTGATGTCTGATATTCCAAAACTCCTTCATTTATCATTTCCTTTCTGTTTAGAGCACTCCTTTAGCCTTATTATTATTATTGTAGTTCCATTGGCAACAAATTCTCTCAGTTTTCTTTCATCTGAAAATGTCTTGATTTTCCCTTGATATCTGAAGAATATTTACATTAGACATAGACTTGTAGGTTTATAGTTCTTTTCTTTCAGCACTTGAAAATTGTTCTGCCACTTCCAGCCAAGAGGGGTGGCTCACGCCTGTAAGCCCAGCACTTTGGGAAGCCAAGGCGGGCAGATCACTTGAGGTCAGGAGTTTGAGACCAGCCTGGCTAACATGGCGAAACCCCGCCTCTACTAAAAATACAAAAATTAGCCGGCATGGTGGTGCACATCTGTAATCCCAGCCATTTGGGAAGCTGAGGCAGGAGAATCACTTGAACCCGTAGGCGGAGATTACAGTGAGCTGAGATCGCACCACTGTACTCCAGTCTGAGCAACAGAACGAGACTCCTTGTCAAAAAAAAAAAAAAGGAAAGAAAATTTCATGGTTCCCCATGAGAAATCCAGTTTTTTAAATTGTTTTGGTCCCTATAGATAGGTGTCATTTGTCTTTTTTCTTTTTCTTTTTTTCCTTTGTGTTTAGTTTTTAGTTGTTTAACCATGATGTATCTTGTAGATTTGGGGGGTTTATTATATTTGAGGTCTTCTCACCATCTATATGTTTATGTCTTTTGCCAATTTTGGGGAGTTTTCAGCTGTCATTTTTTTCAAGAACTTTTTCAGTCTTCCTTCTTTCTTCTTTCTTTTGAGACTCTGATGACACAAATGTTAGATTTATTGTAGTTCCGTAAGTCCCTGAGGTTCTGTTCATCTTTGTTCTGCCTGTTTTCTTCTGTTGTTCAGACTGTGTAATTTCTATCATTTTATCTTCAGATTTATTCATTCTTTCTGCAGTAGCTTCCATTCTGCTATTGAGCCTATCAATTAAGTGTTTCATATTGATTCCTGCATTTTTCAATTTTAAAATTTCTGGCCCTTTACCGAAAATGTTGGTTGACCCCTGGAGTATAAACCTATACTATAGAAGAGAGTATCAATTTTTTTTTTTTTGAGAGGATCAATTTAAACAAAAGTTGGTCTCTTTAAATAAATAAAGTACACATAACTTGGTGAAACCGATTTGGAAAAAAACAGAAGACATAAAAAATTTAGGAATGAAAGTACAGATAAATAACCAAACATAGATTTTAAAATAATAAGACACTATAAACAACTTTATGCCAATATATCACAAAACAGAAAATGAATAATTTATATGAAAAATGCAAATTACCAAAATCAACTACGAAGTAGATGATTTCTGCTTCCTGCCATATGGTTGACTAGGTATACTCAAGGATCCTCCTGCTAAAATACAGTTAGTTCTTGGATAAAATACAACACACATAATATTAGTTCATTTCCTGGCTCATTAGAAAGAAAGATAATCACTAAAGGCTATTACCAATGAGAGTGGGCTAAAATTAAAGTAGTTGAGAAACAGGAAAACTGTGCCTCTGAGACTTAAGCCATGGACTCCAGGCAAAGTAAAGAAAGTGAACCTAAGATTCCTTCATAAAACCAGGAATGCTTTAAAGCATTAAAGTAGTCCTAAGTCAGTGGACTCTGGTGGTTACTCTAAGAAGTGGATGAAAATCCCCTCCGAAGGAAAGCCTCCCTAATTAATGCTTCTAGATTAATCAAACATGCAAGGAAACACACCATTTGCATTGAGAAACAGTAGATTTAGATATTCAAGGAATTCAGGTATTGCAATTAGCAGAAGTAGAATAACAGTTATATGTTTAAATAATGTATGAATTAAAACGAACATGAAATGAGAGATGTGTTAAAAGGCAGATATTAAAAAGAACCAAAGACAACTTAGGTATGAAATTTAATTATTGAAATATATAACATAATGAATGGTTTAAGAGCAGATTCACCACAACTAAAGGAATTGTTGACTATCAAGTTTTAACTGAGGAAACAACATATTGCAGCAAAAACAGGTAAAGGGATAGAAAATAAGAATTAGAGATTATGAGACCTGAAGGATAGAATGGGAAGGTTTAATATGTGCTGATTGGAGTCTAAGAAGTAAAAAATAGAAAAAAATTGAGGTAATTGCTGACAAATTTCCAGAGCTAAGAAAAGCCTGGGACCTGGTATGGTGGCTTATGCCTGTAATCACAGCATTTTGGGAGGCCAAAGCAGAAGGATCACTTGAAGCCAGGAGTTTGAGATCAACCTGGGAAATGAAGCAAGAGCCCCCACTCCATCTCTACAAAAAAAATTAAGAATTAGCCAGATGTGGTGACATGAACCAGTAGTCCCAGCTACTTGGGAGGCTCAAGTGGGAGGATCACTTGAGCCCAAGAGTTTAAGACCAGCCTGAGCAACATGGTGAAACTCCATCTGTACAAAAAATACAAAAATTAGCCAGGCATGGTGGCACACACCTGTGGTCCCAGCTACTCAAGAGGCTGAGGAGGGAGGATCACACGAGCCCAGGAGTTCAAGGCTGCAGTGAGCTATGATGGTGCCACTGTACCCTGTCTAAAAAAAAAAAAAGTGGATCCACATATACAAGAAGCAAAATGTATATCAACCAGGAAAAGGAAGCCAATGTATATTCATTATACTCAAACTTCAGAACAATAAAGGCAAAGATATCTTAAAAGCAGCCAGAATAACTTATCCACTTTTAAAGGAATAACGAATTGACAGACCTTTTTTTTTTTTTTTTTTTTTTGAGACAGAGTCTTGCTCTGTCACCCATGATGGAGTGCAGTGGTGTGATTTCTGCTCACTGCAACCTCCATTTCCCGGGTTCAATTGATTCTCCTGCCTCAGCCTCCCGAGTAGCTGGGAGTACAGGTGTGCGCCACCACAACCTGGCTAATTTTTTTGTATTTTTAGTAAAGACGTGATTTTGCCATGTTGGCCAGGCTGTTCTCGAACTCCTGACTTCAGGTGATCTACCTGCCTTGGCCTCCCAAAATGCTGGGATTAGAGGCATGAGCCACTGCACCTGGCCAACAGTAGACTTTTCAGTGCCAAAACTGGAAGGCAAAAGACAGTGGAATAACATCATTAAGGTACTGAGAGAATAACTCAATAGAATGAGTGCCCAGTGAAATTATCTTTCAAAATCAAGGGTATATTAAAAACACTTTTTTCTCAAAATGAGAATTTACAAACAAGGGACTTTCACTTAAGAATAAAGATGAATTTTAGAGTACAGCAAAATGACTAGGAGGAAAGTCTGAGATGCAAGAAGGTATGGTGAGCTAAAAAATCAGTAATCATGGGAAATGTAAATAAATACTGTCTATATTAAGAAGTATTTACTCTGTGGAGTAAAAAAGAGCGTAATTAAAATACTAGCAACATTTTACATAACTCAGGAAATGTATATGTGGGGAAAGTGTCCGGGAGCACTTAGAAGTTAGTGTGAGTGCTCCAAGATCCTGATACTCTTTAGGATGGAAGTTAAGATAATGAATGACTTTAGATGTTGTTAATCTAAGTACTTAACAGAAAATTTTCAGATAACCTTTAAAGAATAGCAATACAATATAACTTTCAAACCAGTAGAGAGGAAACATTCTGAAATAAGGGAAAAACACTTTAGAAATCCCAACTTTGATAGACCACAAAAATGCAAGAAGGAAGAAAAAGCATAGAAAAAGCAAAGAAATGGCATAGTATATAATAAATGGTTACAATAAATATAAATTGCCTATCTCACCAGATTAATAAAAAAAAAAGTCTACCTTGTTCAATATATACAGTTTACAAAAGACAGTACAAGGACAGAGAAAGACAAAAAGTAGAATTAGGGAAAATAAAACAAGCAAATATACCTGGTTAGGATAGCTGTATCAGTATTAGCCTTACAAATATTAAAGTGAAAAGCATTAATAAGGATAAGGAGACTCTCAAAAATAATAAAAATTTCAACTGAAGTAGGTATAACAGTTCTAAACAAAGTTATTAAAGTAAAAATGTAGAGGGCAAAACGGAAAAAAAAACTATTATGTTGTATTTGAAGTCACTCAATTTTTAGCTCGAGCAGCAAAAAAGTAAATAGAACAACATGGTAACCAAAGTTGATTCAATTAATACATAAAGGATCATGTTCCCCCAATTTAGAGCATGTGCATATTTCTTAAGCATGTATAAAAGATTTAGAAGGAAAATGATAAAGGAATGTTTTGGGGACCTCTGATAGGGAAAGATTTCTTAGAAAATCTGCAAAAGATATTAACCATAATCTACATAAAGTCAACTGTTTTATTTCAAGCCTCTCTGGAAATAGTTTTGTTGACTGATAAGAAACGCTCTATGTCAGTCAGCTAATCAATGTCTAGTGAGTCTAACTCTTTCCACTACACAGTAAGTTCCATCTTAGGGTGTTTTACTTAAAAGCCTGGTGTCAAATGTTACACGCACAAAAACTTATTAGTATCTTTTTAACCAATGTATCTTAGGAGATACGGAATTATTTCTAACACACTGGTTGTATTTACTAATTTTCCGCTGAGCCATCATAAAAATAGAAGTCACATCGTCACTATTTCTTGCTTGTCCAACCCAGTGTCTATGGTACCCTCGGCAGTTATTCATGGCTCCTAGGCCTTCTTTTAGAGTACTGTCTCTCTTCTATTGGCTTTGGATGGAATTGACTCCATCCTAACTGCAGAAATGATAGGCACTGCTTTACATAAATCAGTCAGCCTAATAGCATTCTTTTTGCCTCAGAGATTGGTTCAGAGATGGGGAAAAACCCACTCTAGGCAATCAGCTTGTGACTTACTTTCCTCCAATTGGTGATCCAATTAGGGCAGTGTGTGGAATGTGCTGCTCTGTATGTGCAGCCAGATGCTCATGTTCATAAAAAACATTTTAATACTGTGATGGAAGATACAGCTTCGAGACAAAGACACAAGCTTGGGTAGAGTCATTCATTCATTTAGTAAGCATTTGCTGAGTGCTTAATAAATGCTGGGCCCTGAGAAAAAGCAAAATCTTATTCAGCACATTCTGACATTGGGGACAATGCGATAGTTGATAGCTTCCACACTTAATTAGAAACAAAGATTATCTCTTAAAACCTCATTCTTGTATCTAGGAAGACTTTTGTTTTCCCAATCAGAAATTGTGGTTCCAGAAAAAGAACAAGACAATGAAAACATTGTATAAAAGGTTTCTTTCAAACTTTTTTCAATTGACAGTTTTTCACCCCAATCATCTTGATGCAGAGAGGCTTCAGAAACACAAGTGACTCTGTGTTCAGACCAAGTACTTGGCCTCGAGAAGATGAATGATCAGACCAACTCACCATATGATTATAAGGGTCAGGTAGTTTAAAAAGAAATTACAATCTGAATTGAACCATGGATGAACAGTGTTGCTATTGAGCTTCGAATCCCAGCTAATAAGCATAACCTTGTAAAGAGAGGTTACTGTTTGGGAAACTGCATGTTCTTGCAGGAGGGCAAAGCTTTTGCAATATAAATAGTTGTAAGGGTACTAGCTTTCATCTTTAATACCTTAACCCTCTGTGTTTAGAGTTTTTGTATCCAGGGCTGAATTGAGAATTTTAGAAACCTTGAACACTGAAGAGATTGTAATAACAACCCCATGTGTAATTTATAAAATCTTCAAAAGAAAATTTACTTTTTCAAAATGTTATAAAACTCTGAATACTGAAATGAAAATGGCTTCATTTTTACATTTTATTTCAAGACGC